TGATTTGTTTACTCATACACACTTACTAAGGAGATGTTTACTCAGCTCCAAAATTCGTGTTAAGACTAGGACAGGCTCAAATCTATGACAAACAGAATCCCCAAAGAATAACTTTAAAGGTTATGTAAATTTCTGGAGGTATCTTATTATCTTTCTATTAAAATGTCAACATATTCTATACTTTTTCTCCATCCATTCTGGCAAGACACCATGCTATCTTGAGATTAAGCTAAGTCTCCTGGTTCAGATTCAAATCCCTGCTCAATAATCTCTTTATGGCACTCTGGGCAGTGTCTTCATCTGTGAAATCGGGATAATGATTTTATCTACAGTATTGGGTTGCTGTAAGGATTAAATATAAAGCATACAGCATGTGCCGGACATAGAGCTAGCACTCCATCCATGTTAGCGCAGGATTTCTGATTCGTCAGCATCATTACTCAATAACTATCATTCGGCCCTTTTAAATTGTTTCAGCGACGACTGAATGAACTTATTTATAAATGTATAACATAACTAGGGATGAAGTCATACTACATTGAGGTTTCATTTCCACATAGATAATATTAGGAAGCAGCTATGCCAACACTTTTTCTTCCTGTGATCTGTATACTGCAGGGTCTCTAGAAACAATGGTTTGGTTCTTTCCTGGTGACAAAGGATAAGAGAAGATGAAACTGCTACAAATGGCAATAACTTAAAAATAAAAGATACAGAAATATATGGAAATGAAAAACATATACCTATACATACACAGCTGTTTTTAAAACATGACCTTTATTCTCGAAGCTCAAACTTGATTTCCAGGTACAGCAGGCCTCTGTAACTTTTCTTGGCAGTGAAGTCATGAAGTCTCCTGTCCTCTAAAGCTACAGAAATTTAACCTGGAAGCAAGCAGTAGGCACTACGCACAGCACAGAGGGAACCCTGGGGTGTACGCTGTGGCTCCCACCTGTCCGCCAGGTCATTGTGACGCAAACGCTATGGCCACGTGGAACACCTGCCGGAGAGCAGGGGCGGGGTCACTCTGGGCGGCGGATCCGAGCGGGGGATACCCCAGGAGATGGGGGTCGAGGAGAGACCCCGGGGAGTAGAGAGAGAGAAACTCACTCCCCGAGTCCCCGACCCTCCCCAAGCAAGGTGAGGTCAACGCCACCCACCTTCCCCCGGTCTGTAACTATTAAACATATTTGTTTTATTTCAGGTTATAATATAACTTATCCTCTCATGCTTTTTTCCTGCCCCTTCTCCCCAAATCATCAACAATAGAAGAAGAAGAAAACATGTCAGGACACAAATGGTAAGTAATTTGTCATCTTTTCTGAATTGGGATGTGAATAAAATAGTTCTTTAAATGTTTTTAGCAGTTATCCCTGGGACTTACAGGATCGATATGCTCAAGATAAGTCAGTTGTAAATAAGATGCAACAGAAATATTGGGAGACGAAGCAGGCCTTTATTAAAGCCACAGGGAAGAAGGAAGATGAACATGTTGTTGCCTCTGACGCGGACCTGGATGCCAAGCTAGAGGTGAGCTCTTTATTGCTGTCAGCCCCAACACATATTTTGCATTTTGTTTGTATTTTTATTACAGCTGTTTCATTCAATTCAGAGAACCTGTCTGGACTTATCGAAAGCAATTGTACTCTATCAAAAGAGGATATGTTGTAAGTATGACATCAGTATGAATATTGATCAACTGGGTGCATTGTCTGACATCTGTAATCCCAGCATTTTAGGAGGCCAAGGCAGGAGGATCACTTGGAGCCAGGAGTTTGAGACCAGCCTGGGCAACAAAGTGAGACCCCCATCTCTACAAAAAATAAAAACACTTAAAAATTATCCGGGTACCGTGCATGTGCAGTCCCAGCTACTCAGGAGGCTGAGGCAGGAGGATCACAGTGACCTATAATGAGCCGTTGTGCTCCAGCCTGGGCGACAGAAGGTGAGATCTCTTAGAAAAAAAAAAAAAAAAAATTCATGGCTCCTTTTGGTCTTTTCTTCATCAGTCTTGTCTCAAGAAGAAAACGAACTGGGAAAATTTCTTCGATCCCAAGGTTTCCAAGATAAAACCAGAGCAGGAAAGATGATGCAAGCGACAGGAAAGGCCCTCTGCTTTTCTTCCCAGCAAAGGTGTGTGGCCTTTAGTGGGGTTCTATCTGGGGTTTTGAGAGTGTGGCTTTGTCCTCTTGTCTAGGTTGGCCTTACGAAATCCTTTGTGTCGATTTCACCAAGAAGTGGAGACTTTTCGGCATCGGGCCATCTCAGATACTTGGCTGACGGTGAACCGCATGGAACAGTGCAGGACGGAATATAGAGGAGCACTATTATGGATGAAGGACGTGTCTCAGGAGCTTGATCCAGACCTCTACAAGCAAATGGAGAAGTTCAGGAAGGTAGGAGGTTTTATGAGGGTTAGCAGAAGGGGGGTGATTCAGAAATTCCTCTTTATTTTCATAGGTACAAACACAAGTGCGCCTTGCAAAAAAAAACTTTGACAAATTGAAGATGGATGTTTGTCAAAAAGTGGATCTTCTTGGAGCGAGCAGATGCAATCTCTTGTCTCACATGCTAGCAACATACCAGGTAACAAAATAATGTTTGTTGCAATGAACCAAAACATTAATAGCTTTACTGTCTTTCTTTGCAGACCACTCTGCTTCATTTTTGGGAGAAAACTTCTCACACTATGGCAGCCATCCATGAGAGTTTCAAAGGTTATCAACCATATGAATTTACTACTTTAAAGGTATGGAAGCTAGAGGGGCCACTAGAAAATCTTCTTTTTCATTTTTCTATGGCTCGTGATCAAGAGCTTACAAGACCCTATGAAAAAATTAGTTGAGAAAGAAGAGAAGAAGAAAATCAACCAGCAGGAAAGTACAGATGCAGCCGTGCAGGAGCCGAGCCAGTAAGTCACAGGTTCCTTCCCTCTGCATCTTTAGTTGATGACTAAACCTCTTTTTTATTTTAAGATTAATTTCATTAGAGGAAGAAAACCAGCGCAAGGAATCCTCTAGTTTTAAGAGTAAGTTTTGATTTTTATTTAGAATTGCTTCTGTTGGTAACCAGTTGCACATGTTATATTACAGCTGAAGATGGAAAAAGTATTTTATCTGCCTTAGACAAAGGCTCTACACATACTGCATGCTCAGGTAACCTAGATTAAGGAAAACTACTCAATTTTTATAATTTTGTTTTCTTTCCTCTTCTCTAAAGGACCCATAGATGAACTATTAGACATGAAATCTGAGGAAGGTGGTAAGATTTATGTGTTTCTTTGGGATTATGATGGTGACGTTTTGTTCTCTGTTACTTCAATCAGCTTGCCTGGGACCAGTGGCAGGGACCCCGGAACCTGAAGGTGCTGACAAAGATGACCTGCTGCTGTTGAGTGAGATCTTCAATGCTTCCTCCTTGGAAGAGGGCGAGTTCAGCAAAGAGTGGGCCGCTGTGTTTGGAGACGGCCAAGTGAAGGAGCCAGTGCCCACTATGGCCCTGGGAGAGCCAGACCCCAAGGCCCAGACAGGCTCAGGTTTCCTTCCTTCGCAGCTTTTAGACCAAAATATGAAAGACTTACAGGCCTCGCTACAAGGTAGGTAAGGTGGGGATTGAAATGGGGTTTTTGCGTTTGCTCATGTTTCCTCTTCTCTCCCCAGAACCTGCTAAGGCTGCCTCAGACCTGACTGCCTGGTTCAGCCTCTTCGCTGACCTCGACCCACTCTCAAATCCTGATGCTGTTGGGAAAACCGATAAAGAACACGAATTGCTCAATGCATGAATCTGTACCCTTCGGGAGGGCACTCACATGCCGCCCCCAGCAGCTCCCCTGGGGGCTAGCAGAAGTATAAAGTGATCAGTATGCTGTTTTAATAATTATGTGCCATTTTAATAAAATGAAAGGGTCAACGGCCCTGTTTATATTGGTATAATTATTTACTCTTATTTGGTATAAAGGGTTTTCGTGTATCTCTATGTGGATCTAAATAATACAGGATTGTCTAGAAGCGGTTTCCAGGCCACCGCTCTCCTGCCTACATCCCATCATGGCTGCTGCGGTGTCACTGGGCTACCGTGAGATCCAAGTTGAAATCAGAAGCCTACTTTGATGGTAGGTTTGAATGACGTGTCCTACAGCCTCAGAGGCAGCAGGAGGCTAGCAAAGCTTAAATGCCTCCTTCTCTGCCCCCAGCCTCTGTCCCCCTTGGAGGAGGGCTGTAGGAAGATTCCCTCTTCCTGCCAAGCCACCTTCCAGTGAGCTCTGGATGAAGCTCTGGCCAACCAAAGACACTGTCCCCACAGCAGGTGCCTGGTGGGCCACGTGTTCTCACACTGGTGGAGGAGCTGGGCTTCTGTCCAAGGCACAAACCTTACTATGGAAAGCAGCCATATTTGCAGATACCACTGTCTCCTTTTGTCCTCTTCGTGGCTGGAATTCAAAAGCATGTATTTCTGAAGCCTCTTGTGACATTGTTTTTTTTTTTTTTTTAATTAAACAGAAAAGATATTTGACATGCAAAGTCAAGTTTATGGAGTCTGTTGTGGGGACTCA